TAAAACTTTGAAAGGTAAGGAAAGAATAAACTCGATTTGCAAAAGATTTTGTTTTTACTTTCAAAGCTTCTGCATTCGGATTCAGGTAGCCCAGTCTGTCAATTTGCTATGTTTTGGGCCTATTCCATCACTAGGGTTTATCCCATTATGCTGACTAATGCAGAACTGACCATTTGTGAAGGAGACATGGGACTGTGGTTGACATGATGTGTGATTTGAAATGGCCAAATGCAAACCTCAACCCCACTCCTTACTTGGATAAAAATAGTTGCCCCTAAGCCTTGCCTAAAATGGCCACATAGCCCATACCCAAGGCATAACTGTGATCTGGCATGAGAAGAGAAAGTGAGATTCTGAGCAGGGTTACTTCCCAAGAGGCCAGTCTTTAGTGAATGTCCTGAGTGCTACCTGGAGCACCTGATCAGTTCAGGGAAGCATGAGATCTTTGGTCCAGGACATTCAGAAAGAGCCAGGGACTCTGTAAGACTGCTATAAGTACCCACCAACACAATTGGTCTCCCTGACATTTGTACCCTTTTATACCTTTTCTAGATCTGTCTGTGGCAAATTTTCCAAGAAAACATTGCAAGGAAAAACCCTAGGGACTGAATAGGTAGTAAGCAAGGGAAGGGGCTGAGGGTTTGCAGGCTGTTCCCTGAGTGAGAAGTAAACAAATGGCCCAATTTGGACAGAGTAAGAATAGGTTAGATGAGACAGACATAAAAAATCACATCCCAAACCACTGTGGTCATTCAAAAATGTTTGCAACTTTTCACAAGGGCAGTGGTATTACTCACAATTTCCTGGCCAAATATTCATTAAAGTAACCAAGGACTGAGTACATGAAGCTGCTTCACATCAGCACAGCATCCTACTTTCCTTGCAGCTCTGAACTGTGAGGTACTGTCAAAAAACTCTTCCACACTTTAAAAAGCTATGTTACAGAGGAAAGTTGGAATGTGTTCTGGGAGTGGGTGTGTTTGCTTGAGTTCAGTGTGTGCAGAAAAGGCAAGCCTCCACAGCCATTTACACATTTCCCTCCTCAGCAATGGGTACACAGACAGCCAAGCTCCTGGACTAAGTCTCTGAATGGTAACGTACATTTATAAAGATTATTTTCTTAATTTCTGATCCTCAGCTCCCACTCTCTTCGCAGTGTATCTGACACTTCCCCTTACTGAGCTCCGGAGGCTCCTTCTTGCCGAGCTCCGGAGGCTCCCAGTGACCTCTTGATAATCAGCCTTGGCGGGGCCCAAATACCACCCCTTGGAAAACTCACTGAGCCTGACATCTGCCTGTAAGCAGCTTTCAGGAAGGATCTCACAAACACCCACCCAATCTCTCTTGGTAGCAAATTGTCAAATCATACCCATTTCCTCAAAAGATGGTGGAGGACTTAGCAGCCTCCTATATTGTTCTGAAATTGGAGAATGAAATTCGGCAGGCTCAAGTGCAGTGGCTGATGGAAGAAAATGCTGCTCTCCAGGCCCAGATCCCAGAGCTTCAGAAGTCCCAAGCAGCCAAGGAGTATGATCTACTCCGAAAGTCCTCAGAGGCCAAGGAGCCCCAGAAGCTCCCAGAGCACATGAATCCCCCAGCAGCCTGGGAGGCCCAAAAGACCCCAGAGTTCAAGGAACCCCAGAAGCCACCAGAGCCACAGGATCTTCTACCCTGGGAACCCCCAGCAGCCTGGGAACTCCAGGAGGCCCCAGCAGCCCCAGAGTCCCTGGCGCCTCCAGCAACCCGGGAGTCCCAGAAACCTCCAATGGCCCATGAGATCCCAACAGTCTTGGAGGGCCAGGGGCCTGCAAACACCCAGGATGCCACAATAGCCCAAGAGCCCAAGAATTCAGAACCCCAGGATCCCCCAAATATTGAGAAGCCCCAGGAGGCACCAGAATACCAGGAAACTGCAGCACAGCTAGAGTTCCTTGAGCTTCCACCTCCCCAGGAGCCTCTGGAGCCTTCAAATGCCCAGGAATTCCTAGAACTCTCAGCAGCCCAGGAGTCCCTGGAGGGTCTAATAGTTGTGGAGACATCAGCAGCTTCAGAGTTTCCACAGGCCCCTATTGGGTTAGAGGCTACAGATTTCCCCCTGCAATACACTTTAACCTTCAGTGGAGATTCCCAGAAGCTTCCTGAGTTCCTGGTTCAGCTGTATAGTTACATGAGAGTCAGAGGGCACCTGTATCCCACTGAAGCAGCCCTGGTGAGCTTTGTTGGCAATTGCTTCTCAGGTAGGGCAGGATGGTGGTTCCAGCTCTTACTGGATATCCAAAGCCCCTTACTGGAGCAATGTGAAAGTTTCATACCTGTGCTCCAGGATACTTTTGATAATCCAGAAAACATGAAAGATGCCAACCAGTGCATCCATCAACTCTGCCAAGGGGAGGGTCATGTAGCAACCCACTTCCACCTCATTGCTCAAGAGCTGAACTGGGATGAAAGCACTCTCTGGATCCAATTTCAAGAAGGTCTTGCCAGTTCTATACAAGATGAACTGTCTCACACAAGCCCAGCCACCAACCTATCTGATCTCATCACTCAGTGCATCAGCCTGGAAGAGAAGCCTGATCCCAATCCATTAGGGAAAAGTTCCTCTGCAGAGGGAGATGGACCCGAGAGTCCACCAGCTGAAAACCAACCTATGCAGGCTGCAATCAACTGCCCACACATCAGTGAAGCTGAATGGGTCCGTTGGCACAAAGGCCGCTTATGCCTCTACTGTGGTTATCCTGGTCATTTTGCCAGAGATTGCCCTGTCAAGCCTCATCAGGCCCTGCAGGCGGGAAACATCCAGGCCTGCCAGTAAGGGGGACCCCACGTGGGCCAATCTACAAATATGCGTCCCCCTCTCTTCCAATATCCATGTCTCATACACTATGGCTTACTGTTGAAATCCAACTGGGAAGAAGATAATTCTTTGAGCAAGCAATGGTAGATTCAGGCTCCTACAGAAACAGCATTGATCATACTGTGGTTCTTCGAGAGAAGCTGCCCATCCGCAGTAATATCTTCCCTCTGATGCTGGAAACTGTCGACGGCCATCCACTTATTAATGGACCCATAACTAAGGAAACATCACCTGTCCAAGTTCAAATTGGAAACCATGTTGAAGAGCTCCAGTTTGACATTATTCATGCACCACGATACCCTCTGATTATTGGAATCCATTGGCTTGAGACACATGACCCAAACATAGAATGGAGTACCCGCACTGTGTCCTTTCTATCACGTTATTGTCACTACAATTGCTTCAGGCACAGGTGGAATAGAAGAAATCGTGATGAAATAATTTCTGGGTAGATCCTGTGTCCTAGTGACTGTTCCTGGCAACCTGTCTTCTGTTACCTCAGCTGTCATCAGCATTTGCTGCTCCCTGAATCTTCTACTGAACATCTTGCTATGTACTAAGGCTACCTGTACAACGACTCTGCCTCTTAGATGATAGACTGAACCTGATGACTTTGAGCTGCTTTTTTTTTTTTCACTAACTCTGCATGCCTCTATCTCAGAACTCTGCATCCTGCGGAACTGTTTTAATTACAATTATACTAACAATACACATGAGAATAGATATTAGAAACTAATAATGAAAAAGCATAGCTGTTAAACTGACTTGATTTTTTTCTTATCAATATTTTCTATATCACAAAAATGGCAACATCTTTTACATAAAGAAAATAAGTTTGTAAGTGATATTTCTTAAAAGAATCAATAAATATTAGCAATTTCTACTTGTGTTTGAGTTATTTCTTGGCTTAGCTAG